AACATTTATCCTCTGTATTATAAACAGTCCAGTTATACTCTTTTAGTTATTTTTAAATATATAATTAAATTATTTTGACTATAGCCACCCTGTTATGGTAGCAAATATTAGGTCTTATTCATTTTTGCTCACTGTTTTTTGTACCCATCCTGTCATCATGTCTTATGGAGAATTTTCTTTTGTTCCCAACAAAACAATGAAACTCGCAAAACTGACTGTAATGATTCAGTCTACGTGAATTTAAAGAGCAATCAATACTTAATGTTCTCAGCTCTGAGTGCACACATTGTAAGTCTGAATGATGCCAATGATATGGCCACTTAGATAAGTAAAGTTTGGGAGCATCTCAAATAGTATTTTTATTCTCTGGGTGCAGGATGAGCTTCCTAGAGTCTGATGTGATACCTATTTGATGCTTTTACAAAGAATCAATAATCTTCCTCCTTTGAGGTGTGAGCAGGGCTTTCCAGCAGCCCTCAGAATGTAACATGGTCTGCATTCGGTTTGCTCTTGGAGGATACCACCATTGTTGGCTGAGAGCTCTGGGAAGTACTTTACCCAGAAGGCGCTAGTTGCAAGGCCCAGGATGAGGGATTTCTGGGCATGCTTGTCAGGCCAGGGAGTACTGGGTTGGGACTGAGAAGGCACAAGAGGAGTAGTCATCTCTGCTCCCAAGTGGCAGGTCTGAGGCTCATAGGCACTGGCTGGGGTGATGCCTGCTCCACCCACAGTTGATGGCAGCAGCCACACTGAGGGACCTAGCTCAGGTAAATGCTGTGTATTACAGGCTTCACCCCAGCTAGAGTAATACAGGTAGAGGAACCAATAGGTACAAAGGCTTGGAGGTGCATCTGAGCCATGAACATTTCAGAACCTGGTAACCATGTTGTGTCATGGAAAGTGGGGAACTACATTACCCAGAAAGCTCTGCTTTAAACGACAGCCGGTCAGAGCCAGTGAGCACTCGGAAAGAAGGCATTTCCACGTGTGCACGTAACGTAAGGCCGAGACTTCCGGGGTCTCTAGTAGCGGCTGTGTATCGGCGATGCGGGTGTTTCCCCAGTTTGTGGCCCCTGAGTGCTGGGTGGGACCGCGGTGACTGAACCTAGAAGGTGGAGAGGAATCGTCCTCGGTGCCCAGAGGCGGCTCTGCAGCCCCGTGACGGCGACCACTGCTCCCGGGCCGTGCTTCCCCAAGTAGTCCGATGGCAGCGGCTGTGCCGAGGCGCCCAACTCAGGTAATTGTGGTGCCTTCTGTGCCCTCAGGTCAGCTGCTTGTGGTTTCATCTGTCACTATCATAGCAGGGCACTGTGACCTTTGAAGATGTGGCTGTGAACTTTTCCCAGGAGGAGTGGTGTCTTCTTAGTGAGGCTCAGAGGTGCTTGTACCGTGATGTGATGCTAGAGAACCTGGCTCTCATATCCTCGCTGGGTAAGTTGCTCACGCTCACCTTTGTGACCTGATTTGCACTTGACCAGCATTTTCTTGCTTTCAGGTTGTTGGTGTGGATCAAAAGATGAGGAGGCACCTTGTAAGCAGAGAATTTCTGTACAAAGAGAGTCTCAGAGCAGGACTCCTAGGGCAGGTGTTTCTCCTAAGAAGGCTCACCCCTGTGAAATGTGTGGCCTCATCTTGGAGGATGTTTTTCACTTTGCTGACCACCAGGAAACTCATCACAAGCAGAAGCTGAACAGGAGTGGAGCATGTGGAAAAAACTTGGATGACACTGCATACCTTCATCAGCACCAGAAGCAGCATATTGGAGAGAAATTCTACAGAAAGAGTGTCAGAGAAGCATCGTTTGTAAAGAAACGTAAGCTCAGGGTGTCACAGGAGCCATTTGTCTTCCGCGAGTTTGGGAAGGACGTTCTGCCCAGTTCAGGATTGTGCCAAGAAGAAGCTGCTGTAGAGAAGACAGACAGTGAAACTATGCATGGCCCACCCTTTCAGGAGGGAAAAACTAATTACAGTTGTGGAAAACGCACAAAAGCCTTCAGCACCAAACACTCAGTTATTCCACACCAGAAACTTTTCACTAGAGATGGATGTTATGTGTGCAGTGATTGTGGAAAATCCTTTAGCAGATATGTCAGCTTCAGTAATCATCAGCGAGATCACACTGCAAAAGGACCTTATGATTGTGGAGAGTGTGGGAAATCTTATAGTCGAAAGAGCAGCCTTATTCAACATCAGCGAGTCCACACTGGACAGACAGCTTATCCCTGTGAGGAGTGCGGGAAATCTTTTAGTCAGAAGGGCAGCCTTATTAGCCATCAGCTTGTTCACACTGGAGAAGGGCCTTATGAGTGTAGAGAATGTGGGAAATCTTTTGGTCAAAAGGGTAACCTCATTCAACATCAGCAAGGTCACACTGGAGAGAGAGCTTATCACTGTGGGGAATGTGGGAAATCTTTTCGTCAGAAGTTCTGCTTTATTAACCATCAGCGTGTTCACACTGGAGAAAGGCCTTACAAGTGTGGAGAATGTGGGAAATCTTTTGGTCAAAAGGGCAACCTCGTTCACCATCAGCGAGGTCATACTGGAGAAAGGCCCTATGAGTGCAAGGAATGTGGGAAATCATTTAGGTACAGATCCCACCTCACTGAACACCAGAGACTTCACACTGGGGAAAGACCTTACAATTGTAGGGAATGTGGGAAATTATTTAACAGGAAGTATCATCTTCTGGTTCATGAGAGAGTTCACACTGGAGAAAGGCCATATGCGTGTGAGGTATGTGGGAAATTATTTGGCAATAAGCACAGCGTGACTATACATCAGAGGATTCACACTGGAGAAAGGCCGTATGAATGCAGTGAATGTGGGAAATCATTTCTTTCCAGCTCTGCGCTTCATGTTCATAAAAGAGTTCATTCTGGACAAAAGCCTTATAAGTGCAGTGAATGTGGAAAATCCTTTTCTGAATGTTCCAGTCTCATTAAACACAGGAGAATTCACACTGGAGAAAGGCCTTATGAATGCACCAAATGTGGAAAAACATTTCAGCGAAGCTCTACCCTCCTTCATCATCAGAGTTCACACAGGAGAAAGGCCTTATGAGTGCAGTGAATATGGGAAATCGTTTGCTGAAGCATCCCGTCTCGTTAAACACAGGAGAGTTCATACTGGAGAAAGGCCTTATGAGTGCTGTCAATGTGGAAAACATCAGAATGTCTGCTGTCCTCGGTCTTAAGCGACTTCGTGTTGAGATGGAGTCTTGTTCTGTCACCCAGGCTGGAGTGCAGTGGTGCAGTCTTGGCTCGCTGCAACTTGGGCCTCCTGGGTTCATGCAATCCTCCTACCTCAGCCTCCTGAGTAGCTGGGATTATGAGTACACACCACCACGCCCAGCTAATTTTTGTGTTTTTAGTGGAGATGGGGTTTTACCATGTTGGCCAGGCTGGTCTCAAACTCCTGACCTCAAGTGATCCACCCACCTTGACTCCCAAAGTGCTGAAATTACAGGCATGAGCCTCTGCACCTGGCCTTCATTCTTTTCGTATTGCTTAGAATATGACATGCTGAACCAGGCATGGTGGCTCATGCTTGTAAACCTGATGCTTTGGGAGGACAAGGTGGTTCATTGGAGGCCAGGAGTTAGAGATCAGCCTGGGCAACATAGCCAGACCTCCTCTCTACAAAAAGAAAAAAGAATGACATGCTTCTTGTTTTTGTCTGTTATAAATGAAACTGCTATATTTGAATGCAGTTGTTCATGTAGGTATGTTTCACTATGGTAATATGGTGGTGTGCAGTGCCTGAGTCACGTGATAGATTAAAGTACAACTCTTTTTTGAGACAGAGTCTCACTCTGTCACCCAGGCGGGAGTTAGGTGGCATGATTTCGGCTCACTGCAACCTCTGCCTCCCAAGTTCAACTGATTCTTCTGCCTCAGCCTCCCGAGTAGCAGGGATTACCGGTGTGCACCACCATGCCTGGATAACTTTTTTTTTTATTTCTATTAGCAATGGGGTTTCACCATGCTGGCCAGGCTTGTTATGAACTGACCTCAAGTGATCTGCCTGCCTCAGCTTCTCAGGTGTGACCTACTGTGCTTGGCCTAATGTACAACTTTTTAAGCAATGCCAAACTATGACTTAAGAATGAAATTATTGCTCATTTGTATATCTATCTACCATCAGTGTCCAAGAATTTCTGTTCTATCTTACCAAGAGGGAGTATGGTTAGTATTTGAAATTGTTTATTATTTTAATAAGTGGTTATAACTTTTGAGTCAGTGGTTTATGTTTTGCATTTTTTTTGTTTTGAGACAAAGTCTCGCTCTGTCTCCCAGGCTAGAGTACCGTGGCACAATCTCAGCTCATTGCAACCTCTGCTTCCTGGGCTCAAGCACTCTGCCCACCTCAGCCTCCAGAGTAGCTGGAAATACAGGTATGCACCACCACAACTGGATAACTTTTGTATTTTCTGTAGAGAGGGTTTTACCTTTTTGCCCAGTCTGATCGCGAACTCCTGGGCTCAGGCGATCCACTTGCCTAGGCTCCAAAAGTGCTTGGTCTACAGGGGTGAGGCACCCTGCCTGGCCTCACCTGTAGGCTTGTTTTTTAAAATGAATTTTATCTATTTCCCATTTCATTAATATATTTAAAAATAATGAAATAACAAAGACGTATGTTGGACTTCATTCATTCTTCAGTGATGTCACTTTGCTGCAAGGAATATTTGGTTTTCTTTTTTTTTTTTTTTTCCAGATGGAGTCTAGCTCTGTCTCCTAAGCTACAGTGAAGTGGCATGATCTCGGCCCACTGCAACCTCCACCTCCTGTGTTCAAGCGATTCTGCCTCAGCCTCCTGAGTAGCTGGGACTACAGGCATGTGCCATTATACCTGGCTAATTTTATTTATTTATTTTAGTAGAGATGGGGTTTCACCATGTTACCCAGGCTGCTCTCTACCTTCTGAGCTCAAGTGATCCACCTGCCTCGGCCTCCCAAAGTGCTGGGATTACAGGTGTCAGCCACTGTACCTGGCTGAATACTTGGTTTTCAGTACCACAAGAACTATGAGCTGGTTATCCACTTCATGTGGAATCATAAGCGTCCCAAAGTGACAATACATATAGATTGCCAGGCAGTGAAACAGTTAAGATGCCACCATAGCTTTCTTTTCAACATCTTTCTAAGATTACCTTACTATTTCTTTTGTTCCAAGTTTGTACTTCCTCACAGTTCTCACATATGGAAAGGATACACACTTTGTAGAAACAAGAACTTTATGTTATCCAAGTTCTAGGATAGCCATGAGCTCCAATTATCTCAGAGCTCTGAGTCCTCTACTCAATACCCATTGAGATTTATGTGTTCTGAGGCTTTTGTCTTCTAGCTACTTACTTCATTCTCCATGGGTAACGTCATTCATCCACATTAACTAATTTCCTCACTCCAAGCTCTTTTCTAGAGATAATCTCCAGTCCCTGTGCAGAAACTGTCATTGCACTTTCTGCTGAAATGGCAGTTTCTTCTCAGCAAGGTGAGATTATGGAATCCAGAATCTTTTTTCAGGGGTCACATGCCCATTTCCCCACTTGCATGAATGTCGACACTGCAGCCACAGTTTTGGCCGTAAATGTGAATTTGGCAAGTAACCACTGTTCCCAGGGAAATGTCCCAATCAGAAGAAGATTATCTGGGACACTGATACTGACAGGGAGATGGGACATTCTGAGGGACCCGGAGGCAGGGTGCCACCTCCTCAACTTCCCTGAGGGCTGCCTAGAATCTGTTTCCTCTCACTCTGAATTATTCTTCCTCTTATGGCTGACCAAAAACATGGAACCTCACAAAGTCCACTGTAACAGCTTTATATTTGTGAAGTGAAGAACATGAAGACAGTTTCAAGCAAAGTTATTGAGTGGACACTTTGTGTTTTTTTTGAGAAGTCTCACTCTTTCACCCAGGCTGGAGTGCAGTGGCACGATCTCGGCTCACTGCAACTCCACCTCCCGGGTTCACGCCATTCTCTTGCCTCAGCCTCCTGAGTAGCTGGGACCACAAGCGCCCACCACGTCAGCTTAATTTTTTTGTTTTGTTTCTTGAGACAGAGTCTTGCTCTCTTGCCCAGGTTGGAGTGCCGTGTCGCAATCTCAGCTCACTGCAACTTCTACCTCCTGGATTCAAGCACTTCTCCTTGCCTCAGCCACCTCTTTAGCTGGGATTACAGGTGCGTGCCACCACACCCAGCTAATTTTTGTATTTTTAGCAGAGACCAGGTTTCACCATGTTGGTCAGGCTGGTCTCAAACTCCTGACCTCGTGATCCACCCACCTCGGCCTCCCAAAGTGCTGGAATTACAGGCGTGAGCCACTGCACCTGGCCTGTATTCTTTTCTTTAGTAGAGACGGGGTTTTACTGTATTTGCCAGGATGGTCTCGATCTCCAGACCTCGTGATCCGCCCGCCTTAGCCTCCCAAAGTGCTGGGATTATAGGCGTGAGCCAACACGCCCTGGCCACTTCTTGTCTTTGCAACATTTTTTAGATATGTATTTGTGTTTTTTGGGGAGCTTAATTTGCTAATGGAATCTCTGTTATTTTCCTAACATGCTTGGTGGATACAAGAGTTAAGACTTCCTGTCCCGTTTAGTGTAACAAAAGAAAGTTAAGAAATGTGGATAAAAGATTGTAAGTTAGAAATGGCAAGATAATCAGCTATATGAAGAATCTTGGCCAGGTGTGGTGGCTGAGGCCTGTAATCCCACCACTTTGGGAGGCTGAGGTGGGCGGATCACAAGGTCAGGAGTTCAAGACCACCCTGGCCAATATTGTGAATTCCTGTCTCTACTAAAAATACAAAAATTAGTCGGGCATGGTGGCGGGTGCCTGTAGTCCCAGCTACTCGGGAGGCTGAGGCCAGAAAATCGGTTGAACCTGGGAGGTGGAAGGTGCACTGAGCCAATATCACACCAGTGCACTCCAACCTGGTGACAGAGAGACACATCATCTCAAAAAAAAAAAAAAAACTCAATCCATAAATGTTATACTTTATAACTTTATAACAGCATGTTATATGGGCTTAGATATTATCCCTAAATTTTTTTTTTTTTTTTTTTTTTTGAGACAGAGTCTCACTCTGTCACCCAGGCTGAAGTGCAATGGCATGGTCTCGGCTCACTGCAACCTCCGCCTCCCAGGTTCAAGTGATTCTCTTGCCTCAGCCTCCCGAGTAGCTGGGCCTATAGGTTCCCTCCACCACGCCCAGCTAATTTTTGTATTTTTAGTAGAGATGGGCTTTCACTACGTTAGCCAGGCTGGTCTCAAACTCCTGACCTCATGATCCACCCCCCTCGGCCTCCTAAAGTGCTGGGATTACAGGCATCTGCCACCGCACTCGGCTTATCCCTAGAAATCCTATGATAGCATGATGTATAGGCACCTAAAGGCATGGCACTTGAGAAATGTGAATAAGATTGTAAGTTACAAATAGCAAGGTACAGTCAGATGTTAACAGTCTCAGCCCCTAAATGTCACCTTGTATTACAGCATGTTATATAAGCACATACAGGCACATACATGAAATAGTGATACTTCATTCTCAGTAATATCTTCATCCTTCTCACTGGAAAGATCTTTGATGATTTTTAATCAACATAGGAGTTTCAATGATATCTAGAAGTTTAAAAGGGCTCGTTCAAACAAATTATGACCACACACACTGAAGAGTATGTTTGTCTCTTGTGGTGTAAATTTTTTTTTATTACACCAAATTATGTTCACACAAAACCTTTGTAATCAGGGGGAATTAAAGAGCCTTCCTGGAAAATGGAGGTTGCAATCAGCCGAGATGGTGCCATCGCACTCTAGCCTGGGGAATAGAGTGAGATCCTGCCTCAAAAAAAACAAAAAAATTCTTTATTTTCTCCATAAACTACAGTTTATATAAGCAAAAGTTTCAGTACTAAGCAATTTTAGTCTCTGCAGTCTCTTGTCTTGAATTAATACAACTTTTGTTAATTCTCTTATGAAGTTAATCTTCCTGCTTGTATGTGAATTAAATATATGTCAAACTTTTTTTGTACAAAAGATTCATACCTCTTTCCTGTTTGAAATTATTT